TTCACTCTTGTTGCCCAGGCTGGAGTGCAATGGTGTGATCTCGGCCCACTGCAACCTCCACCTCCTGGGTTCAAGCAATTCTCCTGCCTCAGCCTCCTGAGTAGCTTGGACTACAGGCACGTACCACCATGCCCAGCTAATTTTGTATTTTTAGTAGAGAAGGGGTTTCTCCATGTTGGTCAAGCTGGTCTCAAACTCCTGACCTCAGGTGATTCACCCACCTCAGCCTCCCAAAGTGCTGGGATTACAGGCATGAGCCATTGCGACCGGCCATGAAACAATCTTTACATGAAGCATCCTTATACAAATTCTGCATGCTATCCCATTCCGCCTTTTATTTTCTTCAAGTGATGAAAAGGAAGGATGCTCAGAGAGACCAGCAAGGACATGGCAGGACTGCAAGTTGCATCCAGGGTCCAAACCCTCATCCCTGATTCCAAATTCCATCACCACCCACCACCCAGCACTGCCTGTCCAGCCCATCAGTTACGCTACTAATTCACAGCATCCTTTGAATCAGTGGAAAGAAAACCCTAAAAAGTTACCAAAGAACTAAACAAAGTTATCAATTAATTTATAATTAACCGAGATAATCCTTGTAAAAATAACTTTCAGCGGAGGGTGGATGGCCTTAAATTTCCCCACAAAAGGTAAAACTTTCCCAGACATCCCTTTCTGAAAATGAGATGTCAGTGGATGAGAAAAGCCTGCTCCCAAGAGTAGGTGTGAGGTATTGCACCTAGGCCCACTGCTGGGATAAGCTGGCACAGATACACGGGACATGATGCTTTCATTCTCACCTTAAAGAAAGAGACAGAGAAGAAAAGGAAGGGGAGCAAGTGGAGAAGGAATACAAGAAAGAGGAAGAGAAGCAGGAAGATTCTACATACAGGCTGGCTGTGTTTCCCCTGGGGCATGCTCCTGTTTACTGGTCCCATGCCAGGTTGACTCATTGCCTCGTTCATGGGTGGAATTAAGATGCCTACCTGGGGAATAAATAGAGCAAGGCTGGGTGCTCACCTCCACAGCGGCTTCCTTGATCCTTGCCACCCGCGACTGAACACCGACAGCAGCAGCCTCACCATGAAGTTGCTGATGGTCCTCATGCTGGCGGCCCTCTCCCAGCACTGCTACGCAGGTGAGTTCTGTGCAGGGAGGGCTGCCTCGGGGACCAAGCTTGTTTCCTTGTGCATCCTTCCCAGGCTCTGGCTGCCCCTTATTGGAGAATGTGATTTCCAAGACAATCAATCCACAAGTGTCTAAGACTGAATACAAAGAACTTCTTCAAGAGTTCATAGACGACAATGCCACTACAAATGCCATAGATGAATTGAAGGAATGTTTTCTTAACCAAACGGATGAAACTCTGAGCAATGTTGAGGTGTTTATGGTAATTTCATTTTCTTCCTATAAGCTTTTTAAATCTAAGTGATGTCTCTGTTTTTGCTTTCTAGCAATTAATATATGACAGCAGTCTTTGTGATTTATTTTAACTTTCTGCAAGACCTTTGGCTCACAGAACTGCAGGGTATGGTGAGAAACCAACTACGGATTGCTGCAAACCACACCTTCTCTTTCTTATGTCTTTTTACTACAAACTACAAGACAATTGTTGAAACCTGCTATACATGTTTATTTTAATAAATTGATGGCAAAAACTGAAGTTTCTCTTTGTTCTACCGTAGAAAAG